AAGTGTTGCCGTATTTTTCATGTGAAATCAATGAAAAATATGTTTGGGCATTTCTATTTAAGAATAATGTTAAAGTACCTTGCCAAAATATCTGGCAAGATATTAGCTACCAGGGAACAAAGTTGTTTTTCTTCTCCTTTCTAGCAATAAATGCCAAAAAAAAAAAAAAATAGTGCATTGATTTTAGTAGAGTTTTGAGGAGAAAAGATGGTGACTTAAGAACTTACTGAGCTTCCTCCTTATATGTTATGTGGAAAGGCAATTGAGAGGCATTCGTTGATAAGCAGGAGCTCAGGAAAGATACACTAAACCTCTTGTTCACGTGGGAGTACCTAAAGGTTGCCTTTTTATTGTTAAGCTTTATAATTTAAAAAGGTGTAAATTTAAACTTAATTCATTTTGGTTAACTTCAGTAATTATCAAAATAATAAAACTATAAAGTATGTATCTTCTAAACACCTAGAAATATATATTCCAAAAGATAGGCAACAAAGAAAGAATAAAAATAATACAGGGAAAATGTTTACTATATATGACTACTTTAAAGAAATACAGACATTAACATATGTATGTACGTATATACACATACATATATACATATAAAATTGACCATATACATATATTTGTGTGTTCAACACACGCATTATTTTTCAGGTACTGCACTAACCTTTTATTCCATTGACTTGTTACTTTTCCTAAGAACTCTGTGACACTGGCCTTATTATACCTGTTTTAAAGATAAACAAGTTTAGTTAGAGATGGCCCAAGGTCACACAGCTAGTGGAGGAGCTGGGATTTGACCCCAAACAGTCTGACTGTTGACCCAATGCTCTTAAGCAACTGTGCAATACAGCGAAAGGGGCGCCGGGGGTTAATGTTCACACTGCTTGATGCTGCTGACTTCCGACCAGCCACAAGGCACCCCGGAGCCAAAGGCAGATGACTCCCTGGCTTGCCAGTGACGTGTGATGCGGTCTGATATGACAAAGTGAGTTAAACAAGCAGATTTTTCCTCTCAGGAAACAGACACAAGAACAACTGAAAAGAATAAAGCAGATGTGTGAGTTACTATTCCTTACAGCAAAAGAACCTCATCAGAACCGCAGGCTGGAAAGAGGTGATTACTTTTAAAGGGCAGTTCATTCCTCCCCTTTCTTCTTTCCTTCCTGGTTTTGTTATAGTCTAGCTGTGAGACCAGTTGCCTTTCATATATTCTAGAAGAGAAGGATGAGGTGAGTTTCACAGTGATCTTTTTCCAAAATACTTGTGTTTTGCATGACTCATTTTAAATTACAGTGCTCTACAAGTATAGAAAGAAGCCTTCCTCTTCCCACCGTCCCCAGACACCACATAATGGAAAAAGCAAGAATTTTCTGCATAAGCAAGGCCTTAAAAAAAAAAAAGCCAGCCTCTGATGGGACTTCTTTCCTGCCAGAAATCCCACTGGTCCACTGTCGCAATTTTTACAAAAGGCCACGATGAAAGAGTAAGGCCCATTTTGAGCCCTTTGCTTCTGTATTATGTGAAACATAACTTGTATGTTTCACATATGTTCTTGGTATCAGAAGAATTGTTAGTTTTTGAACATGTAAAATCTACTAGGGTCTCTGACTGTTAAAGTATAATTTTGATTAAGAAAAGATTTGTTCCACTGCTTTGATTAGACACATAAAACTTTGAAAAGTTTTGATGTTCTGTTTCCTGTTTTAAAAAAATATGTCCTCTCCTATGAACTCTAACTAGATGAGAGGATTTTCCTCAGAGAAAATTCAGCCCTGGGAAGAACCATCTATGGAGGTCATAACCTAGAAAATTCTTCAAGGGAAGTTGCAGTGAATTAAAAGAGGGCGGAGTTAGAAAGTCCTGTTCTACCAAATTTGTGCTAATAGTTGCACCTTTCTTTCTTTCCCAGAATGGTCACTGGAGAAAATGTGTAAACCAACTGCAAACAAGTTTATCCGTTGCCACCTTTCTTTTCCTTTAGTGACAGTTCAATTCGTTAACCTGAAGGAGCTACTGTACCATCAAGACTAGCTCCCAGCCCAGGGCTTCAGCATAAAGCAGCTGCTCAGTTAATTTTGGTGGATCACGGGCAGAAACAAGTTACCTTTGGGATGCAGATTCTGAATAGTCTGCCATGAAATGATTAAATGAATGAGAGTGATGAGGGGCTACTTAATTGGACTATGTAAAATGGCTCCTTAAGCTTCGTGGACAATTGAGTAATTTCAGTTTCCTCTCTTCACTCTTGTTTACTTCCTGCTCTTCTAGCATCAAGTGTTAGGTATTCTGTTCTCTTACAATGAGAAGATTAAACAGCTGTAGTTTAAATTAAAGCATTAATTTGGAGTGTTCTGTGGCTACATTAATTATATTTTCTACTAAGATTAAATTGCAGATGGATATAAGCAGCAATATATGTTTATCCAGGGCAAACCAGAATTCTGTTAACCAGCCATCCTTGGTGACTTTTTATTTATATATAAAAACCTTTTTAAACTGAAATAATGTAACTTGATTTTTCCCCCCAGTTAGGTAGAAGAAAAAATAATTGGATGCAGAAAACAGTTGTATGGAGCGTATTTGCATAGGTACAGGACTTGAGTGACAGAAAATTCCTTTTATTTTTTTCCCCAGTGGGATTTAGCAAAAAGCATGTGTTGAAAGTCTCTTGACTAAATGGATCATAATTAAAGACTTTGGGATTTATTTATGGGTATTTTAATTAGAAACATTAAGTTCACTCAGTGGTCCTTGTGAAAACTTTTTTCTAACTGCTTATTTTATATCAAGTAATAAATAAAATTTCTGTGGGTATGAAGATGAGTTTTAGGGCCGCCTATTTCTCTAGGACCGCCCCCCCGCCCCCCGCCGCCGCTTCAGAGAGCTTTTCTCTTTCTTTCACCTATTAAACTTCTGCTCTGGACCTCAAAAAAAAAAAAAGAGTTTTAGCTGTAACCACATTGTAATTCGTGCTGAATATATGAATGCTGCTGTTCACTGAATAGTTAACTGGTTATATCCCTTGTTAATTTGAAGTTTTCTTCCTTCGTTTTGGAATGATAGTTATAAGGCAACATGCATTTTAGAAAAATGCACTTGTTTGAACTTCTCAGATCTAATGTGACTCTGTGGGACTAGATGTTAAGAAACCATATCTTTAACTGAACATCATCTATGATATTCCATCTCATAACATGTTCCATGAGTTTTATGGACAATTTCTAAGAAATCCAAAGTAGCATGCAGTTTTATCAACCTCTCTGCATCCCCTTGGCACAAGGAATAATTTTTCTGTTATTGAGGGGCAAAACAGAGGGGTAAAGGCACTCATACAGTTAAATGCCAGATTAAGTCAGGCATCCAAGTCACTCTGCTTTGGGTTGATTCTCTGAGACTCAGCTGGCTGACTTCAAAAGGACGAAATAGATTTCAACATTGGAAAAGAATACAGTATAGAATATATGATGGGTCTTGTTAGCTATCTCTTATTTTCTAATCCAAAGAGCCTCCTAGTTGGAGGAAAAACTTGAACTACATAAGTATATCAGCAAATTTTCATTATATTTTATAATTCTTTATTGCATTATACGTGAATATATTTAGCAGTGGTAGTACGTCTTGGAAAGTTTAAGAATTTAGACAAATATGCTTTTTTTTTAAAAAAAAATAGTTGAGTTTTAAATATGCTGTTTGGGTCCTTATGAGCATGTGGGAGATATATAGGAGAAAGAGTTTGTTGCTGATGTTATAGAATCACCAATGCAGCATTGCACTTTTGTTCTTTTCCATTCATTGTTCTTGCTTACATGGAGCACTTGCAAATAGGCTGGACGTCTCAGAGTTCTGAACAATGCCCTTGGCTAACCGTTAGTCCTAATTGCTGTGACTAATGTGCTGTGTGACCTAAAGACGGTAACATACTTAACCTTGGTTTTCTCATCTGTAAAATAGAATTGATGACCTCTACCAAGCCAAGGATTTCAGTGAGGCACTCAAAAATAAAAATTAAAAAATACATTTGGGACAAACATGAAAAAAATTACTTTTTAGACTTAAGCAATGCATTTAAACCTGACGAAAATGAAAGGAATTGAAATTGTTTAGCCACAGAAAATAAAGACCAAGGACCAATTTAAACAGTTGAAAATTATATGAAGCAGTGTTTTATGGAGAGTAGTAATGAACTCTTCTTCACCTTTTTTGAGGCTGTCCAAAGAAGAAATGAAGTTAGATTATTGCAGAATTACATAAGTTAGTAAGCATGGACTGACCAGTTCTTTCTAAGACACATACTTGAGTATTTATTCTCTTCAGTTGCAATGAAGGTGACAGTGAATTTGCTGAATAGCTGTGTACATGTTTCCCCAAAGAGACCACTGGAATAAAGTTTTGTTTCTTGAGACAGTTTCCATTGCATTTATAAGTCTTGTCCCTTGAAGGATGTTTTCTGGTAAACACCTGTATTCTTTTTACATTATATATCTTCATTACCGTACAAGTTTGGTTGTGAGCCATTCCAAAGTCTTTAGTATGCTGTATGGGTGTATTCTATACTTTATACCTTATTTGGAAGTCATAATAATGTCAAAACTATGCCTAGCCATCCCCTTCCCTGCAGAGTCTCTTTTGCTTTGTCCACTTGGTGTGTATATTTTTTTTTTTTTTTTTTGAGACAGAGTTTTACTCGTCGCCCAAGCCGCAGTGCAGTGGCGCGATCTCGGCTCGCTGCAACTTCTGCCTCCCGGGCCCAAGCGATTCTCCTGCCTTAGCCCCCCAGGTAGCTGAGATTACCGGTGCCCGCCACCACGCCCAGCTAATTTTTGTATTTTTAGTAGAGACAGGGTTTCACCATGTTAGCCAGGCTGGTCTGGAACGCCTGACCTCAAACGGTCCATCCGCTTCAGCCTCCCAAAGTGCTGGGATTACAGGCGTGAGCCACCGCGCCCGTCCATGTGTGTCTTTTTTATTTTTTGTTTTTTGAGACGGAGTCTCGCTCTGTCGCCCAGGCTGGAGTGCAGTGGTGCGATCTTGGCTCACTGCAAGCTCCGCCTCCTGGGTTCACGCCATTCTCCTGCCTCAGCCTCCCGAGTAGCTGGGACTGCAGGCGCCTGCCACCACGTTGTGTGTCTTTTTAAAAGATTTCCAGGACTTCTTTTTCCTTTACAAATCCAAAATTGCAGTAGCTTAATAAATAACAAATATTTTGGTTTTATGATTACTGTCAAATAGCTCATTAGTAAGAGAAAAAAAAAAATGCTGAGCCTTAAGAGGGGAGAGGAAAGGCAGTCTTTCTGAAGCTGAATCCTTTGCCTAAATTGTCTTAGCAATAAATCTTGCCACCTATTGGTAAAAAGGAAGAACTAAAACTAAAAGGTGTTTGCCGTTCTCACAGGTAGTTAGTAGTGTGATCGAAATAGAATTCTTTCAGCGGTGCTTTTGGATAAGGGGCTTGGAAATATGTGATTTGATATGGAACTTTTCCCTGTGCTTTGAATTTATCATGGCTCATCTCTAAGTCATAATAGTTTTTTGAGTAGAGGAGGTATGCTGCTCTCATGGTCTCTCTTAAAATTATATTTTTTGAGATAGAATTCCATTTTAATAGATCAGTGGATTTTAATTGGACACATTTTAGAGGCTTGATTGATTTTGAAAACATTTTTCTTTTTTCTTTCTTTCTGTCTTTCTGCCTTTCTTTCCACCACGGCTAACTGCAGTCTGAACCTCCTGTGCTCAGTTGATCCTCCCGCCTCAGCCTCCTGAGTAGCTGGGACTACAGGCGTGCGCCACCATGCCTGGCTAATTTTTCTGTAGAGATGGGGTTTCACCATGTTGCCTAGGCTGGTCTCAAGTGATCTGTCTGCCTCAGCCTCCTAAAGGGCTAAAATTATAGGTGTGAGCCACTGCACGTGGCCTTTTTTTTTTTTTTTTCTTGAGACAGGGTCTTCCTCTGTCACTCAGGCTGGAGTATAGTGGCATCAACATGGCTCACTGTAGCCTTGACATCTTGGGGTCACCTGATCCTCCTACCTCAGCCTCTGGTGTAGCTGGGACTACAGGCTGAAAACATTTTTCTAACTCTGTTGTTAGTTTGGGCTTTCCTTCATTCCAGCCTCTGAAATCCATTATTTCCTGCCCAACGGGACAGGCCAGTGGTGACGTTGGCCTTTGGTGCCAGGGCCTGTTTTTCCAGATCATGGGCACCATACAAAGATAACTGCCCTAAACGGCATCATTGCCCCAGAGTCATTGAATGTCCTTAAGGTGCATTTGATAAAACAAAAACAGTTTTTTGTTTTGAAAATTCTCAAGTATTTCCATACTGGGAAAATGTTCTTTTTTTTTTTTTGACAGGGTCTTGCTCTGCTGCCCAGGCTGGAGTGCAGTGGCGGGATCTCAATTCACTGCAACCTCTGCATCCTGGGTTCAAGCAATTCTCCTGCCTCAGCTGGGACCACCGGCACATGCCACTAAGCCCGGCTAATTTTTGTATTTTTAGTAGAGATGGGGTTTTGCCATGTTGGCCAGACTGGTCTTGAACTCTTGACCTCAAGAGTGACCCATCTGCCTCGGCCTCCGAGAGTGCTGGGATTACAGGCATGAGCCACCATGCCTGGCCAACAATGTTCTTTTTAATGGTGTTTTCCCCACTATCTGGATAGATATATGAATTCAGTTACTAAGATGACTTAGATTTAAATATAAAACACTAGCATAGCAGTTTTTGATTCTTAATATTATCTTAAATCCACCTCCCCTCATTGTCCTCTGTATCTAAACACCCTTCAATTCTTGAGAAAATTAAGATTACCAAAGATTAGTAATCTATTTGTGATTGTGTGTGTTGGTGGACATCCTAACAAATTTATGAATAAAGCCAATACTGTTTTGTTAGTGTCCTTATTTTTTCTTTACGTCTGTTCATATTTGGAATTCTAAGGCACTACCCAGATAATCATTTGATACCCTTTGTTGGCATGACATGTTTGGTCAATTGTTTTGGCAAAATTATTTATCCACCACTGGGAACTAAGCACTGTAACAACTAAAGAAAGAGGTCATACAAGGGAAATTGGAAGAACTATATGTTATTTGTTTCAATTTTTATGTAGTACACCTATATATGTGTGCAAAAAAAATGTAAACTGTTACAAAGCAACATATTGATGAATTTAAATGAGTAGAGCATAATAAAAGCAAAAACCAAACAGAAGAGTGGTTGGAGTGAGGCCATAATAAACCAAGAGATATTTTCTGAAGGAAGTGAACATGTTTGCATTTTCCAGCATACTGCTATGGATGTCAGCGTTAGGCTAATACATAGTATTGCAGCGTGATTCAAAAAGGTGAGATAGAGGGGAAATAAGATAGCTTCATAAATATTACCAAGGAATTTAAGACATGAGCATTTTATGTAGGGAGGTTGAAATGCATTGTTATAATCAGGCTGTGTAATTTCCTTCTGTCAAGACCTACCCATTTACCAGTAATGATACCTTCTTTCTCTTCTATTTTTGTCTCTTCCTTTAGGAAAAGGAATATATGCTTACTCATTATTTAAAATTCAGAGTCATTTTCCTGTTCCAGTTGGTTTTGTTCCTGGAACCACCAAAGAAGAGTAGAATTAGGTGCATGTGAAACTTTTGTTTCTGCTTTTTCTACTCAATCAACTTTTATCCCTTTTTAATTTTTACTCTCTCAACCATCAGTTCTATATCATGGTATCTCTTCTTGGTCTTTTTGTATTATATTTCCATAAAACCAGATGTACGGGGTTGTTAAAATACTGCCTGGACATATTATCTACCCTGCACTAAGTGGTCCTATCACAAAATCCAGTTAAACACACATTGAAGTATTTAAATTGTTTCTTTTTTAAATAACATCATATTGGGCATTGGACTTCTTAACTAAACTATTTCTTTCACTAAATGACATTGGTTAATTCAACAAGCCATTGTAGGAATTCTGTTAACCCAGTAGCTTCTACTACTATGTTACTATGGTAATGACTTAGCTTCCCATAAAGCTGCATTTAAATAGGTGTTTATAGTCACCAATTACCAGGTATTTCAAGTACTCTTTGAAAGGGGCCTGCTTGTGGTGGGGTGGGGGGCGTTAACATAGATACTTTCTCAGTCACGTAGCCATTTGAAGTTTTTCAGGTAGAAGACAGTTGATAGACTATTTGGTGAGCAAATGAATAACTGGATGAATACCCATCTGGGAACCCCTAAAGAACTGAAGATAGTTCCCTGGCCATCACTGTTCACAGTCATCTATTATGTGCTTACTCTATGCCAAGTGTTGGGCTGGATTCTGGGGTCACCAAAGGGAAGAGAAAATTTTCACTGCCTTGAGGGTAGCTAAAAACTTAATGGAGGGAAGCTGAGAGCATGAGCGAGCGTGCCACCCCAGCTGGGTGAGCGGCACACCTTGGGAACAGCTGGGAGACCCCCAGTGGTGTGTGTCTTCCTTCGCCCTTAGCACTTGCTCCTCTCCAGCTCACTGTGTTTCTTTTCTCTCTGGGGTCTAAGGAGCTTAGGCTTCACTGCCTGCTCCTCAGATTGTGGGAGCAGGAGCAGAGAGTGGGTGCCTGCCACGGGACAGGGGGTCCTAGAGACAGGCCCCAGCATGGGAAGGCAGTGGAAACCCATGCATTGCTCTCTGGCATTGCCACACGTCTTCTGCTGCCTGCCTTCCAGCCCTTTGCTTTTCCCCAGCTCCGTCAGCTCCTTGCCTCTGACATCAGTGATGAAAGTCAGGCGTGGGGGGATTAGATTATTTCCATTGGCCTTGATAGACTTAGACATATAATAGAAGCTATGATAAGTGAGTTAGTTTTCCATGTTTGTTTACTGAAGTTTATATTACCCTTTATGTCACCAAAACATGCCCGTTTGCAGTCATTGCCAATGTAGTCATGCAAAATCACTTGAGTGAAATAGACTTTGGGGATCTAATCTCAGGACCTAACCACCATTTATAAAGCTTTTTTGGGGAAAATGTGTTCTGGATTTCGCACAGCCAGCTTACAAATGAGCTTTGGAAACACAATCCACATGTAAGTTGGAGACTTCCTATTATTAGCATTCAGCCCTGCGAGGAGAGCCCTTGCTTTGTTAGCAGGCCTATGTGTCCTCAGCCCTAAGTTCCTAAAACCAGCACTACTTGAGGAGCTTGAATTGGTGCTCTTGGAGTTCTTTAGATTAGTTATGAGACTTCAGAACCTGCTTACCAGCAGTACTGAGCTCAAGAGGAAGCCTAATTCATATCCTTCAGAAGATAATTTTAAGAGAGTGTGTATGTTTTCGTTTTGTGAACAAAGGAAAGTTAATCTGGTGCTCCGTGTCTGTTTTGTAATTCCCCAAGGGAGAAGGAAAGGGAGGGAAATGATTGATTTCCAGATAGGATAAAAACCAGTCAGCACACAATGGGTTACTGCCACCGCTTTCTGATAAGGATCCTACTTCAACTATCTGAAGAGATTCTTCAAGGTGGAGGATACAGTGGTTATATTAGTTACTCTCACCCTTGTTATTATGGAAGGTAAAATTCCTGGATCCTAGATTTAATTTTAAAATAGTAATTTAATAATGTCTGGTGGAAACCTCTTAAAAAAAACACTTTGCAGCACATCTCTGGTAGCCCTGTGCTTGAGATGACTTTTAGGCTGCCAGTTCAGAAGATGGAAGATATAAACTGTGTTGATGAGTTGGTTTTTCAGTGGACCCTGTTAGGTTCCTTTTTTAAAAAAATAATAATTTTTATAATGAGTATGTCTTCGTGAGCCCTCACAACCCTTGAAGTTTTTACTTGTTTGGCAGAACTAAGGGCACTGAACGTTTGTAAGCCGTTCACTAACACTTACAGGAAGGGCATAAAAGGGTGCTCAAGTCAGTCTGTAGGTGGTGGGGGCGGGGTGGAAAGAGGGGATTCCTGTAGGCCTGGATGAATCAGCCACTGATTTCTGATGGTAGCCCCAGCTGCAAAAAAGTAGGAAGCTTTTTTTATGGACAGAACTACAACTCCTTTCTTTCAAGTTTTTCAGCCTTTTCACACTTTTCCATTCTTCAGACTTTGCAAGTTTTTAAACAAAATGTTTGTATTTCCCCAAAGGAAATCACACAGTTGACTGCATTATGAGAGGGAAAGGAGCAAACTCTGTCTCATCTGAGGAGGGGCTCAGATCAGGAGTTGTGTAGGGCCCTCACCCGGTTGGGGGTGGTGGAGCCTTGGCTGTGTGCAGGAGTGACTGTTCTTGGAGATGTTCTGGTTGGATCATGAGTTTGGGCTTGGAAAGCACTGCCTCAAGTTCATCAGCAGGAATGAGGTAGAATTCACTACTTGCTGTCTTAAGACCTTTCTGTCTGCCAAGTGTTTGAGCAATCCCTCACATCTCCCCCTTGAACTAAAGAGCAACAACTGGTCAAGAGCCCAGCAGGGATGAAAAAGGTTGGCCCCTTGCATCCTTCATCTGCTGTTTAGACTAAGGGCCGCATTGTAGACCACTCTCGGCCATGCTGTCCTGAACCCGAGGATCAGCAGAATTACAGGCCCAATTTCAGGCAGACGTGAGCTTGCATCTGATGACAGGCAAGTACCTACATGTGTCTTTCATTACTCCGTAAATACAATGGTGGGATTTTGTTGTTTGCAGCTTTGACTCTCCCGGATCTTGCAGAGCAGTTTGCCCCTCCTGACATTGCCCCGCCTCTTCTTATCAAGCTCGTGGAAGCCATTGAAAAGAAAGGTAACCAGACTGCTAGAGGGCATCAGTTCCTTATACATGGTCTGTGGTCTGTTTTGTGTCCTAGGTCTGGAATGTTCAACTCTATACAGAACACAGAGCTCCAGCAACCTGGCAGAATTACGACAGCTTCTTGATTGTGGTGAGTGTCACAGAGCTAGAAATGCAAATGGGATGTCTGAAATATTTCTTAAATTGTTTCCTAGATACACCCTCCGTGGACTTGGAAATGATCGATGTGCACGTTTTGGCTGACGCTTTCAAACGCTATCTCCTGGACTTACCAAATCCTGTCATTCCAGCAGCCGTTTACAGTGAAATGATTTCTTTAGCTCCAGGTTTGTTTTTTCTCTTCTGGGAACCTCATTGAATTTCTCTTTTTTTTTTTTTTTAAACTTGTAGAAGTACAAAGCTCCGAAGAATATATTCAGCTATTGAAGAAGCTTATTAGGTCGCCTAGCATACCTCATCAGTATTGGCTTACGCTTCAGTATTTGTTAAAACATTTCTTCAAGCTCTCTCAAACCTCCAGCAAAAATCTGTTGAATGCAAGAGTACTCTCTGAAATTTTCAGCCCTATGCTTTTCAGATTCTCAGCAGCCAGGTAAGTGAAAGGAGACAAACATGTATTTTGGGAAAAGGTTTCTAATAAACTCTCTTTCTTACAGCTCTGATAATACTGAAAACCTCATAAAAGTTATAGAAATTTTAATCTCAACTGAATGGAATGAACGACAGCCTGCACCAGGTAATGCTTTTTGAGCATTTAACATTCTCTCAATTGCGAACAACTTTTTCTTTTTCATCTGCAGCACTGCCTCCTAAACCACCAAAACCTACTACTGTAGCCAACAACGGTATGAATAACAATATGTCCTTACAAGATGCTGAATGGTACTGGGGAGATATCTCGAGGTAAGGCTACAGAAACTTCATTTTCAGAGAGTAAGATGAGCATTGTTTTGTGTTTTCATTTCAGGGAAGAAGTGAATGAAAAACTTCGAGATACAGCAGACGGGACCTTTTTGGTACGAGATGCGTCTACTAAAATGCATGGTGATTATACTCTTACACTAAGGTAAGCCAGGGAATATAGCTGAAATTAGGGTTTTAATACCTTTATTTTTATATTGTTTTTACAGGAAAGGGGGAAATAACAAATTAATCAAAATATTTCATCGAGATGGGAAATATGGCTTCTCTGACCCATTAACCTTCAGTTCTGTGGTTGAATTAATAAACCACTACCGGAATGAATCTCTAGCTCAGTATAATCCCAAATTGGATGTGAAATTACTTTATCCAGTATCCAAATACCAACAGGTAATAAAAACTGAATGAATTATCCAGTTACGCTTATCCATTGAATTTATTTTAATCTTTCTAGGATCAAGTTGTCAAAGAAGATAATATTGAAGCTGTAGGGAAAAAATTACATGAATATAACACTCAGTTTCAAGAAAAAAGTCGAGAATATGATAGATTATATGAAGAATATACCCGCACATCCCAGGTGAGTTTTCTATGAAAATCAGATTAAAAAATTATGACATTATCTTTTTAAAATTATGTTGCAGGAAATCCAAATGAAAAGGACAGCTATTGAAGCATTTAATGAAACCATAAAAATATTTGAAGAACAGTGCCAGACCCAAGAGCGGTACAGCAAAGAATACATAGAAAAGTTTAAACGTGAAGGCAATGAGAAAGAAATACAAAGGTTGGTGTTTCCCTTGTTCTTGTGCTAGAGATGATAATAACAAATACGTTTCTTTTGCCTGCAGGATTATGCATAATTATGATAAGTTGAAGTCTCGAATCAGTGAAATTATTGACAGTAGAAGAAGATTGGAAGAAGACTTGAAGAAGCAGGCAGCTGAGTATCGAGAAATTGACAAACGTATGAACAGCATTAAACCAGACCTTATCCAGCTGAGAAAGACGAGAGACCAATACTTGATGTAAGTATTTGAAATGGAATCCTATACATGAATAATGCGTTCTCTTTTCAAAACTGTTTTTCAGGTGGTTGACTCAAAAAGGTGTTCGGCAAAAGAAGTTGAACGAGTGGTTGGGCAATGAAAACACTGAAGAGTAAGTAGTTACTAAAGATGGTGATAGCAGAATCATTTAGAAACTTTCTGTCCTGCCTGCCTAGCCAATATTCACTGGTGGAAGATGATGAAGATTTGCCCCATCATGATGAGAAGACATGGAATGTTGGAAGCAGCAACCGAAACAAAGCTGAAAACCTGTTGCGAGGGAAGCGAGATGGCACTTTTCTTGTCCGGGAGAGCAGTAAACAGGGCTGCTATGCCTGCTCTGTAGTGTATGTATCTCCAGCAAACTTTTCTTTACAACTCAAAAGACAGTTTTTCTTCTCTCCTCTCTAGGGTGGACGGCGAAGTAAAGCATTGTGTCATAAACAAAACAGCAACTGGCTATGGCTTTGCCGAGCCCTATAACTTGTACAGCTCTCTGAAAGAACTGGTGCTACATTACCAACACACCTCCCTTGTGCAGCACAACGACTCCCTCAATGTCACACTAGCCTACCCAGTATATGCACAGCAGAGGCGATGAAGCGCTTACTCTTTGATCCTTCTCCTGAAGTTCAGCCACCCTGAGGCCTCTGGAAAGCAAAGGGCTCCTCTCCAGTCTGATCTGTGAATTGAGCTGCAGAAACGAAGCCATCTTTCTTTGGATGGGACTAGAGCTTTCTTTCACAAAAAAGAAGTAGGGGAAGACATGCAGCCTAAGGCTGTATGATGACCACACGTTCCTAAGCTGGAGTGCTTATCCCTTCTTTTTCTTTTTTTCTTTGGTTTAATTTAAAGCCACAACCACATACAACACAAAGAGAAAAAGAAATGCAAAAATCTCTGCGTGCAGGGACAAAGAGGCCTTTAACCATGGTGCTTGTTAATGCTTTCTGAAGCTTTACCAGCTGAAAGTTGGGACTCTGGAGAGCGGAGGAGAGAGAGGCAGAAGAACCCTGGCCTGAGAAGGTTTGGTCCAGCCTGGTTTAGCCTGGATGTTGCTGTGCACGGTGGACCCAGACACATCGCACTGTGGATTATTTCATTTTGTAACAAATGAACGATATGTAGCAGAAAGGCACGTCCACTCACAAGGGACGCTTTGGGAGAATGTCAGTTCATGTATGTTCAGAAGAAATTCTGTCATAGAAAGTGCCAGAAAGTGTTTAACTTGTCAAAAAACAAAAACCCAGCAACAGAAAAATGGAGTTTGGAAAACAGGACTTAAAATGACATTCAGTATATAAAATATGTACATAATATTGGATGACTAACTATCAAATAGATGGATTTGTATCAATACCAAATAGCTTCTGTTTTGTTTTGCTGAAGGCTAAATTCACAGCGCTATGCAATTCTTAATTTTCATTAAGTTGTTATTTCAGTTTTAAATGTACCTTCAGAATAAGCTTCCCCACCCCAGTTTTTGTTGCTTGAAAATATTGTTGTCCCGGATTTTTGTTAATATTCATTTTTGTTATCCTTTTTTAAAAGTAAATGTACAGGATGCCAGTAAAAAAAAAAAATGGCTTCAGAATTAAAACTATGAAATATTTTACAGTTTTTCTTGTACAGAGTACTTGGCTGTTAGCCCAAGGTTAAAAAGTTCATAACAGATTTTTTTTGGACTGTTTTGTTGGGCAGTGCCTGATAAGCTTCAAAGCTGCTTTATTCAATAAAAAAAAGAAATGAAAAAGATATATGAATATGACAAAGTATTGCTGAGTCCAACAATGTTGTTTTAAGACTCTTAAAATACGGTACCTGGCAATGTTTATTTCATAAAGAATTGTGAACTTCTTGAATCTAGGGAGGGGGAATGTAGTGAAGGGATGTATCAAGTGGGGTGGTGGGAGGGGGAGGCAAGGTTATATGCACTTTCTCATGATTTACAGAGAAGTGAATAACTGCAAAGTGAAGTTGCTTCTTCTACTTCAGTCTTCTCTCACTTTGATTTGCTAGTTGTTATCAATTAATGACAATTACAAACCTACTGTATCTCTAATACAGTGTGACTGGTCAGGTATTTCAGTTCTTAGGAAGGAAGTGCCAAGTTTGTTTTTGGGTTCCTGGAACAGCGCTCACCTTTGTTTAGAACACTGGTTTAAAGGGATAATCATCTCTGTCACATTAGACTATCCATCATGACCAGCAAATACTCATTTTAGGAAAAAAAAAAGCATGATCTGAAAAATACTTTTGGTGGTATGTTGGTTACCCTCCTAGCTTTCCATTTGGTTTAGAACATAAAGCAAATAGACACAGTCATACTGTCACTGCTCTGGACTGTGTGGAGCTCGCTAAAGTCATGGTCATTGCAGGAATCCAAGTGGCAGTCCTTCTCATTCATTCTAATCATTGTATGTGCTTCACTACGGGGGGGAGAAGGAAACGTTAGCATCATGTTTCCCATTTAGGGCAGGAGTGAGAGGTCTCTCTTCCTGATTTAGATATGCAAAAGCTGGTATGTTCAGTAGGAACTGTACATGTGTTGGGAGGCATAAAGACTAATTAGCAACCATAATATGGTCACTACCCTAATAGACTAAATGAAATCTTGCAATTTCAAATTACTCTTTCTCCATATTAGATTTACCCACAGCTATATTTCTGTTTAAGTACTAGGGTGAGGGTTTTCTGTTACTTTGTTTTTTAATGTTGTTCCTTTTGAAAGAATCAGTCTTGCAGCTGAGTGAAAAATCTGTGGAATGTATTATTTGTCCTCTTTACATGAAACTACTCATACTTAAGCAAAAGTCAGTCTTATAGCAAGACTGTTAGCCCTCAAACTTGACTCTACTGATCTGACCATTTCCCTCTCATCGCCAGACAACTGACGATTTCCCTGGTTTTAGTCTGCGTCTCTGCTTTAAAGTTATTGTGATATCCTTCTAGATCATACACAAGTCTAACAGTTAATTAGTTAACAGTTTTTAAACTAGGTTTGTGGGTATTTTTTTGGTAGCACATGTATGCTATTACATACAAATTTTTATTTCTAAAATATAAGATCTGAGATTGAATATTTTCATTAAAAGCTACAGTTTTGTGAATCTTTGTGCTTCAACATTCTTTGCAAGATGATACGGTATTTAGGCATTTGCCTTATTTTTGCATCTCACAAACATAAGTGCAATAGATCTTTTCATTGAACAGCAAAGTAGGATTCATCATTCCATATGACTTGAGTTACACCAGACCTGTTCTGCCCAATGCCTTTTTGATTACAGTGTAGCTTGCCCACCGCATTTGTCGTTTTAGATACTTTGCTAGCCGGCCACTTTGGATTTCATCAGACAGTCCTAACAATATTGTCTGAACGGCTGAATATGAATAGATACAGCAGAGGCACTCCTGATATATGATTTTTATCCATGCGTCAGTTTTTCCCACCCAGTGTAGCATCCTAAAGATAAAGCCAGAAGCTAAGCTGCAGTGAGGCTGTGATTGGGCGTAGAAGTGGGAGCATTGGGACCTCACATTACACACACGAGAGATCATAACCATGTGAAAAGGCAAAAAGCATGTGTTTGCAACATCTGATAACTTCATGGCCTTTGATAAATGTATATATGTATATGTGCATGGACTGTGTTTCCAGTACACCTTTCAGCCAAAACAGATCCACAGTAGTTGTTGAGTTCAAGTACATAAAGTACATAACAAGCGAACGTCTAGTACAATTCTTACTTATGTGTATGGGATTTTTCCCTTTGAGGTTGCTTTGTTTTGTCTTACAAAGGTGAAAATTGTTTGTAAGTGAAGTGAGAAGTTCATATTTCTTTGGCTTTTTTGTGTTTTTAAAAGTTACTCCTTTTAGGGAGCTGGTCTGATGACTTGCTTAGCTTGGAAATCCTTGTTTTCAGTGTGTCGAGTCAAAATGTGTTTATGTGAGCTGTCACTGTGGGGAACCAATTGCTTTGTCATATAGCTGGTTATGAACTAGTAACATGTTTGGGAAGTCCTACTGATGTTCCTTTGGAAGAAAAAATCTGCTGGTTTTAACAACTGTGCTTTTGCTATGTATGGTATCCAAGTTAGTTGAAACGCAGACACTGAGATCTGTTTGAGTTTAGGGTCATTTTTAGAAAGGGGCAGTTTAAAGCACAATGTCTCACATGGGACAAAGTTCCAAAATGCCAAATTCTTATTTTTTAAAAAGCTAGTTCTATAAAATACTGGTATTATGGGTGGGGAGGAAATAGAATTGAGTCAATTGGAAAGACTATCCAACTTAACATGAAACTTGTCACCATGAGATAGCATTAGCTGCCCAGGATGCTGCTATATATATATATATATATATATATGTGTGTGTGTGTGTGTGTGTGTGTGTATATATATATATATATATATATATATATATATATATATATGTGTGTGTATATATATATATATGTGTATATATATATGTATATACATATATGTATATATATGCACATATATATATGTATTTAAAAAAATCAAAACAAAAAAAAACTCATTTATACCTGTGTATTTTTTAAAGCTACAATCTGTTCAATGTTTTTAAAAATCTGTTTATATGACATTGTTAAAATAAAGTTGGTCTTTTGACGAGAGGGAGGATGTCACGGTCAGTTGTAACTTTGCCTTCACAAGGCAACTGGGGTGGGGGGTGGGGGTAGTGTGCCTCCTTGACATTTCGTTCAAGTTATAGATTCAATGGAGCTATGTCTTGTTTTAAGTTGCTTTAATGCATTGTATTAGATCTTCAAACAGAATAAAGGTTGTTTTGAAACTGAAGTTTTGGGTTGAAATTTCACTTATCACCTAAG